CAGCTACTCAGGAGGCTGAGAATCGCTTGAACCCAGGAGGCGGAGGTTGCAGTATGGCGAGATTCCACCACTGCATTCCAACCTGGGTGACAGAGTGAGACTCCGTCTCAAAAAAAAAAAAAAAAAAGAAAGAAAGAAAAATAGGGTGGTCTAGGTTGGGCACGGTGGCTCACACCTGTAATCCCAGCACTTTGGGAGGCTGAGGCGGGTGGAGGGTGGATCACCTGAGGTCGTGAGTTTGAGACCAGCCTGGCCAACGTGGTGAAACCCTGTCTCTAGTTAAAATACAAAAATTAGCCAGGTGTGGTGGCGAGTGCCTGTAATCCCAGCTACTTGGGCGGCTGAGGCACGAGAATCATTTGAACCTGGGAAGTGGAGATTGCAGTGAGCCGAGATCGCGCCATTGCACTCCAGTCTGGGTGACAGAGCAAGACTCCATCTCAAAAAATAAAAATAAACAAATAGGGTGGCCTTGGATGGCCTCTCTAATAAGAAAATATGAGAACAGAGGCTGGGAGGAGGAAAAGGAGAGACCCAGGTGGTGCAGAGACATGTCCTGGGTCAGGGACAGGGCAGAGGCCCCGAGGTCGGAGGGAAGTGTTCAGGGTGCAGGGAGGAGAAGGTGGCTGGGTAGGGAGGCTGGTTCGCCCAGGCTTTTATGAGGCATTTAGCTTGAACTGTGGGGACATGAGGAAGCATTGCCGAGTTTTGAGCAGAGGGACACAAACAGACTCAGGGTTCAACAGGCTTCTCCCTCCAGCTGCCATGGGGGGAACTGACCAGGGAAGGGGGTAGGCAGAGGCCCAGGGAAGGGCTTGTTAGAGTAATCCAGGCAATTGGTTGGGGGAGGGCAGACACTGCCTCCCACTACCTCCTGGGGTGACAGTGGTGAAGGCAGTGAGAAGTGGTTGGATTCCGGATGTGTTTTGAAATTAGCACAGAAGGGACTGGGGGCCTGGGCGCGGCGGCTCAAGCCTGTAATCCCAGCTACTGGGGAGGCCGAGGTCGGGGGAATCATTGGAGCCCAGGAGTTGCAAGCTGCAGTGAGCTATGATTGCACCACTGCTCTCCAGCCTGGGCAATGGAACGAGACTGGAGACATGCAGTGGGAGGGGTGAAAGAATGAGGGGGTCAAGGATGCTGGGGAGCCCCTGCCTCATTGGCTCTGCGTCTCCTAGGAGAGCCATCAGGACTTCCGGAGCATCAAAGCAAAGTTCCAGGCCTCTCAGCCGGAGCCCAGCGACCTGCCCAAAAAACCTCCGAAGCCTGAGTTTGGTAAACTGAAGAAGTTCTCCCAGCCTGAGCTAAGCGAGCACCCCAAGAAGGCCCCGCTGCCTGAGTTTGGTGCAGTGTCCTTGAAGCCCCCGCCGCCTGAGGTCACTGACCTCCCCAAGAAGCCCCCGCCGCCTGAGGTCACTGACCTCCCCAAGAAGCCCCCGCCGCCTGAGGTCACTGACCTCCCCAAGAAGCCCCCGCCGCCTGAGGTCACTGACCTCCCCAAGAAGCCGTCCAAACTGGAGTTGAGTGACCTCTCCAAGAAGTTCCCACAGCTGGGGGCCACTCCGTTTCCAAGGAAGCCCCTGCAGCCTGAGGTCGGTGAGGCCCCTTTGAAGGCCTCGCTGCCGGAGCCTGGTGCGCCGGCCCGGAAACCCCTGCAGCCCGACGAACTCAGTCACCCCGCCAGACCCCCCTCCGAACCCAAATCCGGCGCATTCCCCAGGAAGCTCTGGCAACCCGAGGCCGGTGAGGCTACCCCGAGGTCCCCGCAGCCTGAGTTGAGTACCTTTCCCAAGAAGCCTGCGCAGCCTGAGTTCAACGTGTACCCCAAAAAGCCTCCGCAGCCTCAGGTCGGTGGCCTCCCTAAGAAGTCCGTGCCGCAGCCTGAGTTCAGCGAGGCCGCTCAGACTCCCCTCTGGAAGCCTCAGTCCAGCGAGCCGAAGCGCGACTCCAGCGCCTTTCCCAAAAAGGCCTCCCAGCCTCCGCTGAGTGACTTTCCCAAGAAGCCTCCGCAGCCTGAGCTTGGGGACCTCACCAGGACCTCCTCAGAGCCCGAAGTCAGCGTGCTTCCCAAGAGGCCGCGGCCGGCCGAATTCAAAGCGCTCTCCAAGAAGCCCCCGCAGCCCGAGCTGGGCGGCCTCCCCAGGACCTCCTCAGAGCCCGAGTTCAACTCACTCCCCAGGAAGCTGCTGCAGCCGGAGCGCCGGGGGCCACCCCGCAAGTTCTCACAGCCTGAGCCCAGCGCTGTCCTCAAGAGACACCCGCAGCCTGAGTTCTTCGGTGATCTCCCTCGAAAGCCTCCACTCCCCAGCTCCGCTTCCGAGAGCTCACTGCCTGCGGCCGTGGCCGGCTTCAGCTCCCGGCACCCGCTCAGCCCTGGGTTTGGAGCGGCTGGGACACCCCGCTGGAGGTCAGGAGGCCTGGTTCACAGTGGAGGGGCCAGGCCAGGCCTCAGACCCAGCCATCCACCCCGGCGGAGGCCTCTGCCCCCTGCCAGCAGCCTGGGACACCCTCCAGCCAAGCCCCCGCTGCCCCCGGGGCCCGTGGATATGCAGAGCTTTCGGAGACCCTCTGCAGCATCCATAGGTGGGTGAGGGCGGGCGGCACCGGCAGGAGCGCCGGCTTCCCTGCCCTACTCTCTACCCCACAGATCTACGGAGGACCCGCTCGGCCGCTGGGCTCCACTTCCAGGACCGACAGCCTGAAGACATCCCGCAGTGAGTGTGGGGAGGAAGCGGAGGTGGGTGCGAAGAAGAGGCCTCATCTCAGGTATCCCCGCAGGGTCCCAGATGAGATCTACGAGCTGTATGACGATGTGGAACCCAGAGATGACTCCAGCCCCAGCCCCAAGGGCAGAGGTTTGTTGGTGGCCTGCCCGAGTCCCTGCAAACTGCCTTGACTCGGAGTCCTGACTGTCCCCAGATGAAGCGCCCTCAGTTCAGCAAGCCGCCAGGAGGCCACCACAAGACCCAGCGCTCAGGTGCCATGGGCAGAGGGGGTGGGCAGACGGGGCGAGCACACAATTCCTTGGTGGGGGCTATCAGGAAGGAGAAGGATCCCCAGCCACAGCAGTTGCCACCCATGGACCCAAAGTTGCTGAAGCAGCTGAGGAAGGCAGAGAAGGCCGAGAGGGAGTTCCGGAAGAAGTTCAAGGTGAGGCCTCTGAGCTAAGCAGGAGTCCTGGCACAAGCAGAGGCCCTAACATCTCGCGCCCCAGTTTGAAGGGGAGATCGTGGTTCACACGAAGATGATGATCGACCCCAACGCTAAGACACGTCGCGGGGGTGGCAAGCACCTCGGGATCCGGCGCGGGGAGATCCTGGAGGTGATCGAGTTCACCAGCAATGAGGAGATGCTGTGCCGGGACCCCAAAGGCAAATGTGAGTGCGCCCGGCCCCGCAGCCCCGGGAGGCTCAGAACCCACCATGCCCACTCTCTCCACAGATGGCTACGTGCCCAGAACAGCGCTCCTGCCCCTGTGAGTGCCAGCCCTGACCGTGGTGGGGGAGTTGCCCCTTGCTGACCCAACTGTGCTCTGCCAGGGAGACGGAGGTGTACGATGATGTCGACTTCTGCGGTACGTGGACACTCTGGGAGGGCTGGAGGGACCCTGGCGATTCCCCGGGGGCGCTGCTCACTATTGGGCTTCTGGGGAGAGGGGTCCATGGAAGTCACGCTTCCTCGGCAGATCCCCTGGAAAACCAACCACTCCCCCTGGGACGGTAAGACCGGTAGGCGTGGGGCCAGGACAGCCAGCCAGCCCAGCGCCCGCTCACCCAGGAGCCCTGGATCCCGGCGCGGGAAAGTCACAGAGCTGCCTGGGCTTGTACCTGGCCACATAAAGCCCCAGTTTAAAGCAGTCCCTGCTTCTTGTCTTTTCTTTCCCTCCTG